CCTGGCTGCAGCTAGAGGGAGACAGGCGGTCGGGAGGCGTCCTGCACAGCACATGGGAGAAGCTCCTAGAAGAGAGGGCCCTCTGACTTTCTCAGCCTTACCCTATTCTCCCCGCTGCTTCCGCCATCTAGAAGCTCCCAGAATTTCAAGCTCCAAAAAGCCTACAATAGAGGAGGTTCTCCTGTATCCACTCCATGGCTTTTGTGAAAGGAAAATAAATCTTGGGACCCCCCCAAATCACTACGCTAAAGGAAAAAGTCAAGCTGGGAATTGCTTAGGGCCAACCTGCCTCCCAGTCTATTCAAAGTCACCCCTTTGCTGGCTGACACAGATGCATATCTGATTGCCTCCTTTGGAAACGCTAATCAGAATCTCAAAAGAATGCAACCGTTTGTGCCTCACCTTCTGTTTCTTGGAAGCCCCCTTCCTGCTTCACGTCTTCCTGCCTTTGCTTCAAGTTGCCCCGCCTTTCCAAACAGAACCAATGTACTTCTTACATACATTTATTGATGTCTCATGTCTCCATAAAATGTATAAAACTAAGCTATGCCCAGACCACCTTGGGCACATGTCGTGAGGACTTCCTGAGGCTGTCACGCGCGCGTCCTCAACCTTGGCAAGTAATTGAGATCTGTCTCGGAATTTCTGGGTTCACACTTTTTGCTCTCAACATTGGGAAGAGGCTGCTGTCGCCGTTTCTGAGGACAAAACGAGACAGTGATGGGCTGAAGTCCGATTATAAAAAGGTCCAGAGACGAAAACTAACTTCTGAGTTCACGAGGGCTGCCTTCCGCAGGGCGCTGCTTTGTTCCCGCAAACCCGGGCGGAAGCTCTGAGCTGCGCCGCCTCACCTGGCGGGGCCGGAGCATGCGCGGCTGGTTTTCAAGGCCGGCGCCTGTAGCCGCAACGGCCATTTTGGATTAGGGCAAGGAGAGAACTGGGCCTGGAGCGGGGGCGCGGGGAGGGGGGCGTCGTCGTGGGTACAATTGCGCAGGGGCAAAGGTCGAGAGGTCGCGCTGCCGCCGTTTTATTTGAAGACATCGTCCAGTTCTGACCATGGACTCGCAGCCATCGGCCCTTAGTTTCCATCCCCTCTAGTGGGCCTTCGGGGGCTCTACTGACGTCCCTCCTTCCCTTGGTACCGGGCCGGGGAAGTGTTCTCGGGCGCGGGAGGTTCCGCATGCCCAGGCCTGGCCAGGGGAGATGACCGATCCGTCGCTGGGGCTGACAGTCCCCATGGCGCCGCCTCTGGCCCCGCTCCCTCCCCGGGACCCAAACGGGGCGGGATCCGAGTGGAGAAAGCCCGGGGCCGTGAGCTTCGCCGACGTGGCCGTGTACTTCTCCCGGGAGGAGTGGGGCTGCCTGCGGCCCGCGCAGAGGGCCCTGTACCGGGACGTGATGCGGGAGACCTACGGCCACCTGGGCGCGCTCGGTGAGAGCCCCACCTGCTTGCCTGGGCCCTGCGCCTCCACAGGCCCTGCCGCGCCTCTGGGAGCTGCGTGTGGAGTTGGGGGCCCCGGGGCCGGGCAGGCGGCCTCCTCGCAGCGTGGGGTTTGCGTTCTTCTCCCCCAGGAGTCGGAGGCAGCAAGCCGGCGCTCATCTCCTGGGTGGAGGAGAAGGCCGAACTGTGGGATCCGGCTGCCCAGGATCCGGAGGTGGCGAAGTGTCCGACAGAAGCGGACCCAGGTGGAGTATCGGGTGCTCAGTCCCATGGGGACCAAGCCTGAACTCTCGCCTCCTTATCTTTCAGCAGATTCCAGAAACAAGGAAGAGGAAAGACAAAGGGAAGGGACGGGAGCCCTGGAGAAGCCCGACCCTGTGGCCGCCGGGTCTCCTGGGCTGAAGGCTCCCCAAGCCCCCTTTGCCGGGTTGGAGCAGCTGTCCAAGGCCCGGCGCCGGAGTCGCCCCCGCTTTTTTGCCCACCCCCCTGTCCCCCGAGCTGACCAGCGTCACGGCTGCTACGTGTGCGGGAAGAGCTTCGCCTGGCGCTCCACACTGGTGGAGCACATTTACAGCCACAGGGGCGAGAAGCCCTTCCACTGCGCAGACTGCGGCAAGGGCTTCGGCCACGCTTCCTCCCTGAGCAAACACCGGGCCATCCATCGTGGGGAGCGGCCCCACCGCTGTCCCGAGTGTGGTCGGGCCTTCATGCGCCGCACGGCGCTGACTTCTCACCTGCGCGTTCACACTGGCGAGAAGCCCTACCGCTGCCCGCAGTGTGGCCGCTGCTTCGGCCTGAAGACCGGCATGGCCAAGCACCAATGGGTCCATCGGCCCGGGGGCGAGGGGCGTAGGGGCCGGCGCCCTGGGGGGCTGTCTGTGACCCTGACTCCTGTCCGCGGGGACCTGGACCCGCCTGTGGGCTTCCAGCTGTATCCAGAGATATTCCAGGAATGTGGGTGACGGCCTAAAAAGTGACCATCTAGACATTGTGGGCGGCCCGAGATGGGCTCAGGGGCCCGAACCTCTGCAGCGGCCTGCAGGGAGGTCCCAGAATCCACCGCAAGAGCTGGCCTGGGGTGCGGACAGTCTGATCTTGGGCTCTCAGCAGCCTCTTCTGCCAGCACCTTGCTCCCCGCTGCCCTGGGCTCTCCAAGGCCCCCTTTGCTGAGGCAGGGCTGAGGTGAGAACCCCCCAGACCTCCATACAGGGAAGCAAAAGCTGTTTCTCCTCCCAGAGATGCTAAGAGGATTGAGGTAGAGAAGAACCTTGTTTTCTCTGTTGTCTTTTTCTTTTTACTTTTTTAATTTTTTGAGACGGAGTTTTGCTCTTGTTGCCCAGGCTGGAGTGCAATGGTGCGATCTCGACTCACTGCAACTTCCACCTCCTGGAGTCAAGCGATTCTCCTGCCTCAGCCACCCAAGTAGCTGGAATTACAGGCACCTGCCACTATGCCCGGCTAACTTTTTGTATTTTTAGTAGAGATGGGGTTTCACCATGTTGGCTAGGCTGGTCTCGAACTCCTGCCCTCAGGTGATCCACCCACCTCTGCCTCCCAAAGTGCTGGGATTACAGGCGTGAGCCACCTCACCTGGCCTTTTCTTTTTTATTCTTTGACCTTCCCACAAGACAATACCCATTGTCTGTTTTTTTTGTTTATTTATTTACTTATTAAGACAGCATCTTGCTCCTCACCCAGGCTGGAATGCAGTGGTGTGAACTGGGCTCACTGCAGCCTAGACCTGCTGGGCTCAAGGAATCCTCCTGCCCCAGCCTCTCAGATGGCTGTGACTACAGGTGGGCAACACTATGCCTGGCTAATTTTTAAATTTTTTTGCAGAGATGGGGTTCCCACTATGTTGATCAGGCTGGTCTCAAACTCCTCGGTTCAAGCAATTCGCCCACCTTGGCCTCCCAAAGTGCTGGGATTACAGGGGAGCCACTGCACTGGCCTTCATTGTCTTTTTGCTGCACAACCTAAAAAACCAGTGACCCTGTATTGGATCTCGCCTGCAGTTGCTGTATTGATTTGGGCCCAGGCAGTGTTTTTAAGTGATAAGAATTAGTGATGAAGATCTAAAGGGATATTTTGCACCAAAATCCAGGTTTCTGGCATCTCTTGAAAAATCCAAAGATTTCGCAAGTTCACCTAGGCTCTCAGAAAGTCGCAGTTGTTGGGAGTTGGGCCGGAGCCAGAACTCCCAACTTACTGTGGTCCGGCCACTCATCCCATCAGCTCCTGACCAAGCATGAGTAGCCATTCATCATGGCTTGCTTTTAGTGTTTTTGGTGTTTATCTTAAAGTACAGCAAAGAAGAAAGGGAAGTATTTCTTGAACCCATGTCTGTGTCAAAACAGTCCTTGCATCTTTCCTGTCTTTAGGTACGCACCATCTTTGCTGTCTTTAAGTATGTGCCATCATGGGCAGAGGGGGCTAGGCCAGGAACACCTGGTGTTAGATTTGTAGCCAGTGGCAACCGTACCCATCTGTATCCCCAAGTTCTACACGGAATCCCTCCAGCACTTCACGACTCCATTATCCAGCTACCACTAATTCCTTTGTGGGCAGAGTCCAGCCACGGGCAGCCCCTGCCCTGCCTCTGGTCAGGACAACACCTGCCCAAGGAGAGCAAGGGCCTGTGACCTCTGCTGGCCTGTGCGCCCTCACCTGTCACCCAGCTCAGCCCTGTGTCTGGCCTACCCAGGGAGGAAGGAACCAGATTTATCAGCCTGAAAGGAGGTAGAAGTTTTGGAGAAAAGACACTGTTCGGGTGTCAAGTAATGAACTGACTTTATTCGAACCTCATCTCCAATCCAATCCCACCGTGGTCTCTCTCTCCCTCAGCTTTTCTGGGGCGGGTTGACTCGTGTGTCACTTTATCACAGGGGCACATGGGGTGAGAAGAGGAACCTTGGCAGTAGGAGATACCTTTGTACCAGGTTTTAATTTCCAGTGTACATCTCAGTCCCCTCCCCTAACCCTCAACACAGCCTGGGGAAAGCCCAGCTTGCAACACCAGTTCTCAGCCCAGACTGACAGCCAGATAGATCTTGGCCCTGAGTTTGCCAATTAAAGATGCCGTGATTATTACCTAGAGGTCTCTGAGAGCTTTGAAGTTTGTAAAGT